AGTCATCTCTGAAATGGGGATCATAATAGGACCTACTACTCTAAGGTGCGATTGTTGTGAAGATTAATCTTAATTCTGGCATGAAATAAGTATAAAATGGAAGCTCATCACACTGTTATTAAATTAATTTACTTTTTTCCTATGGATATAGATCTAGGAATCTCAAGATCTCAGCCCAAGGACCATTACCCATTTCTATCAACGACCAAGCAGGCCACGGGCTCTGATTTATATCCTCAGCCCCCTATTCCACTCACCTCCCCCTTTCTTAATCAAAGAGCACCACGGGATGGTGCCCCCAAGGAAGCCCTGGGAGGCTGAAAAGGAGGGAGCCTGAAACCAGAGACTAACAGTGGCAAATCGCGGGTGGGATTTGGCAGTTCAGAAAAGGAGGTACCATGCCAAGAGTGGGGGTAGCGGGGTGAAGTAGCGGGGTGAAGTGGGGGGCTGGTTCGGGACAGGCCACAAACCAGAAACTGCGAGAAGGCGCCAGAAGGGACCTGTTGAGATGGCGCAGGGTTGGGGGACCCAAGCGCGCGGGGAGGGGTGAACTAAGAATGGAGTCACGCGGAGGTGCTGCGAGGGACTGGGGCAAAGGCAGGTGATTGGGCGAGGGAGTCCTGGTTGCCACGGCAGCGACCAGAGGAGAAGGCTTCGAGGAGAGGAGGAGGCTGCTGTCAGTCCTCCTCCTGGAGGTCTCCCGCATCCCTCCTAGAGCCTCTGCTGACGTGTCAGTCGGAAACTGCTCAGACCTTCGCGGGCGCCGCCCCTCTGCGCTTGTCTTCCCACATGCCCCCGGCGCTCCGCCTGGTCCCTGCCCGCGTCCCTGCCCCCGTCCCTGCCCCCGTCCCTGCCCCCGTCCCCGCCCCGTCCCCGCCCCCGCCCCCGCCCCCGTCCCCGCCCCCGTCCCCGCCCCGTCCCCGCCCCAGCCCCCGCCCCAGCCCCCCCGTCCCCGCCCCGTCCCCGCCCCCGTCCCGCCCCTCTGCGCCCGCCCCGGCCTCCTCCTCCGCGTCACCGGCTCCCCGAGGTGACCACAACATGGCTGCGGCGCCTGGGCTGCTCGTCTGGCTGCTCGTGCTCCGGCTGCCCTGGCGGGTGCCGGGCCAGCTGGACCCCAGCACTGGCCGGCGGTTCTCGGAGCACAAACTCTGCGCGGACGACGAATGCAGCAGTGAGTGCGCTGGAGGGGCGGCTGGCCTCGGGTGGCTATTTTTTTTCTCTCTCTTTATATACAGTGTTAATGTACCGCGGTGAGGCTCTTGAAGATTTCACAGGCCCGGATTGTCGTTTTGTGAATTTTAAAAAAGGTGATCCTGTATATGTTTACTATAAACTGGCAAGAGGATGGCCTGAAGTTTGGGCTGGAAGTGTAAGTAAAATATCGACATACTTTATTTGCTTTATGTGTCCCTTTTGCCCATTCTTTTGTGTAGGTTGGACGCACTTTTGGATATTTTCCAAAAGATTTAATCCAGGTAGTTCATGAATATACCAAAGAAGAGCTACAAGTTCCAACAGATGTAAGTTGTGGATTTCTGTCTTGTTCTCAGTTTTGACAGACTAATGTTTTTCTTTTTCTTACAGGAGACGGATTTTGTTTGTTTTGATGGAGGAAGAGATGATTTTCATAATTATAATGTAGAAGAACTTTTAGGGTTTTTGGAACTGTACAATTCTGCAGCTACAGATTCTGAGAAAGCTGTAGAAAAAACTTTACAGGATATGGAAAAAAACCCTGAATTATCTAAGGAAAGGGAACCTGAACCTGAACCAGTAGAAGCCAACTCAGAGGAAAGTGATAGTGTATTCTCAGAAAACACTGAGGATCTTCAGGAACAGTTTACAACTCAGAAGCACCACTCCCATGCAAACAGCCAAGCAAATCATGCTCAGGGAGAGCAGGCTTCATTTGAATCTTTTGAAGAAATGCTGCAAGATAAACTAAAAGTGCCAGAAAGTGAAAACAACAAAACCAGCAATAGTTCTCAGGTCTCAAATGAACAGGATAAGATTGATGCCTATAAACTTTTGAAAAAAGAAATGACTCTAGACTTGAAAACCAAATTTGGCTCAACAGCTGATGCACTTGTATCTGATGATGAGACAACCAGACTCGTTACTTCATTAGAAGATGATTTTGATGAGGAATTGGATACTGAGTATTATGCAGTTGGAAAGGAAGATGAGGAGAACCAAGAAGACTTTGATGAGTTGCCATTACTTACCTTTACAGATGGGGAAGATATGAAAACTCCAGCAAAGTCTGGCGTTGAGAAATATCCAACAGATAAAGAGCAGAATTCAAATGAAGAGGACAAGGTTCAGCTAACTGTGCCCCCTGGCATCAAAAATGATGATAAAAATATACTAACAACCTGGGGGGACACTATCTTCTCTATTGTCACAGGAGGTGAAGAAACAAGAGATACGATGGATTTAGAGAGCTCTAGTTCAGAGGAAGAAAAAGAAGATGATGATGATGCATTAGTCCCAGATAGCAAACAGGGGAAACCACAGTCAGCAACAGATTATAGTGACCCTGACAATGTAGATGATGGTCTTTTTATTGTAGACATTCCTAAAACAAATAATGACAAAGAAGTAAACGCAGAACATCACATTAAAGGAAAAGGGAGGGGAGTTCAGGAATCCAAGAGGGGCCTGGTACAAGATAAGACAGAATTAGAGGATGAAAATCAAGAAGGCATGACTGTGCACAGTTCTGTTCACAGCAATAACCTCAACTCTATGCCAGCTGCTGAAAAGGGTAAAGACACATTAAAATCAGCTTATGATGATACAGAAAATGACCTAAAAGGAGCAGCTATTCATATCTCAAAAGGAATGCTCCACGAAGAAAAGCCTGGAGAGCAGATTTTGGAAGGTGGCTCAGAGAGTGAATCTGCACAGAAAGCTGCAGGGAATCAAATGAATGACAGAAAGATTCAACAGGAATCCCTGGGTAGTGCACCACTCATGGGAGATGACCACCCTAACGCATCCAGAGACAGTGTGGAGGGAGACGCTTTGGTAAATGGGGCCAAACTGCACACGCTTTCAGTGGAGCATCAACGTGAGGAATTGAAAGAGGAATTAGTTCTTAAAACTCAAAACCAACCTAGATTCTCCTCTCCAGATGAGATTGATTTGCCCAGAGAACTGGAAGACGAGGTTCCCATTCTGGGAAGAAATCTTCCCTGGCAACAAGAAAGAGATGTGGCTGCCACAGCCAGTAAGCAAATGAGTGAGAAGATAAGGCTCTCTGAGGGAGAAGCCAAAGAGGACTCCTTGGATGAAGAGTTTTTTCATCACAAGGCAATGCAGGGCACAGAGGTAGGACAGACAGACCAAACTGACAGCACAGGAGGACCAGCTTTCCTTTCTAAAGTAGAAGAGGATGATTATCCCTCTGAAGAACTACTAGAGGATGAAAACGCTATAAATGCAAAACGGTCTAAAGAAAAAAACCCTGGGAATCAGGGCAGGCAGTTTGATGTTAATCTGCAAGTCCCTGACAGAGCAGTTTTAGGGACCATTCATCCAGATCCAGAAATTGAAGAAAGCAAGCAAGAAACTAGTATGATTTTGGATAGCGAAAAAACAAGTGAGACTGCTGCCAAAGGGGTCAACACAGGAGGCAGGGAACCAAATACAATGGTGGAAAAAGAACGCCCTCTGGCAGATAAGAAAGCACAGAGACCATTTGAACGAAGTGACTTTTCTGACAGCATAAAAATTCAGACTCCAGAATTAGGTGAAGTGTTTCAGAATAAAGATTCTGATTATCTGAAGAACGACAACCCTGAGGAACATCTGAAGACCTCAGGGCTTGCAGGGGAGCCTGAGGGAGAACTCTCAAAAGAGGACCATGAGAACACAGAGAAGTACATGGGCACAGAAAGCCAGGGGTCTGCTGCTGCAGAACCTGAAGATGACTCGTTCCACTGGACTCCACATACAAGTGTAGAGCCAGGGCATAGTGACAAGAGGGAGGACTTACTTATCATAAGCAGCTTCTTTAAAGAACAACAGTCTTTGCAGCGGTTCCAGAAGTACTTTAATGTCCATGAGCTGGAAGCCTTGCTACAAGAAATGTCATCAAAACTGAAGTCAGCGCAGCAGGAGAGCCTGCCCTATAATATGGAAAAAGTCCTAGATAAGGTCTTCCGTGCTTCTGAGTCACAAATTCTGAGCATAGCAGAAAAAATGCTTGATACTCGTGTGGCTGAAAATAGAGATCTGGGAATGAACGAAAATAACATATTTGAAGAGGCTGCAGTGCTTGATGACATTCAAGACCTCATCTATTTTGTCAGGTACAAGCACTCCACAGCAGAGGAGACAGCCACACTGGTGATGGCACCACCTCTAGAGGAAGGCTTGGGTGGAGCAATGGAAGGTGAGATGCCTATGGCCTTGTAGAACAGGGCTTGTGCTAGCCCAGTGTATTCTTCTCACCCTAGAGATGCAACCACTGCATGAAGATAATTTCTCACGAGAGAAGACAGCAGAACTTAATGTGCAGGTTCCTGAAGAACCCACCCACTTGGACCAACGTGTGATTGGGGACACTCATGCCTCAGAAGTGTCACAGAAGCCAAATACTGAGAAAGACCTGGACCCAGGTAAAGCCTGCTAATTTTTTTCTACAAAGTGGCACAAAATGTCTATCTTTCCTCCCAATTCCAGGGCCAGTTACAACAGAAGACACTCCTATGGATGCTATTGATGCAAACAAGCAACCAGAGACAGCCGCCGAAGAGCCGGCAAGTGTCACACCTTTGGAAAACGCAATCCTTCTAATATATTCATTCATGTTTTATTTAACTAAGTCGGTAAGTTTAACATAGTTTTTTTTTAACTAAAATCATTATTTCTAACATTATTTCTAACATTCAGCTAGTTGCTACATTGCCTGATGATGTTCAGCCTGGGCCTGATTTTTATGGACTGCCATGGAAACCTGTATTTATCACTGCCTTCTTGGGAATTGCTTCGTTTGCCATTTTCTTATGGAGAACTGTCCTTGTTGTGAGTAAATTAATGCATACTTTAACTCATAAACATCAAATTTAATTTTATTTCTCTTTTCTAGGTGAAGGATAGAGTATATCAAGGTAAATCTTTAGGCTTTTTTGTTATTTGTACTATAATAACCTTATTATTTTTTTCTTTTTTCAGTCACGGAACAGCAAATTTCTGAGAAGTTGAAGACTATCATGAAAGAAAATACAGAACTTGTACAAAAATTGTCAAATTATGAACAGAAGGTATGATTATTCTTTGTTTTTTTTTTTTTTCATTTCTGGATTCTGAATGCTTTATTTTATATAGATCAAGGAATCAAAGAAACATGTTCAGGAAACCAGGAAACAAAATATGATTCTCTCTGATGAAGCAATTAAATATAAGGTAAAAACTTCTTTTGGGGATTACATTTTAAAGAGTATAACTAACCTTAATATCTTTTTTGTAGGATAAAATCAAGACACTTGAAAAAAATCAGGAAATTCTGGATGACACAGCTAAAAATCTTCGTGTTATGCTAGAATCTGAGAGAGAACAGAATGTCAAGAATCAGGACTTGGTAAGAGTTTTGCTGCTAAGTATTACTAATAATATGCATTTTGTGTTCTGTTTTTACATGGCAGATATCAGAAAACAAGAAATCTATAGAGAAGTTAAAGGATGTTATTTCAATGAATGCCTCAGAATTTTCAGAGGTAAAGCTGACTGTAATTCCTGCAGGATATTAATTAATTCACTAATAGGAGTGTTTTGCATTAGGTTCAGATTGCACTTAATGAAGCTAAGCTTAGTGAAGAGAAGGTGAAGTCTGAATGCCATCGGGTTCAAGAAGAAAATGCTAGGCTTAAGAAGAAAAAAGAGCAGGTAAAGGAAAGTGCGTGTCCCAGGTCATGTAAACCTGTGGGAATCATGTGTTTTAACTTTGCAGTTGCAGCAGGAAATCGAAGACTGGAGTAAATTACATGCTGAGCTCAGTGAGCAAATCAAATCATTTGAGAAGTCTCAGAAAGATTTGGAAGTAGCTCTTACTCACAAGGATGATAATATTAATGTAAGTGCGTTCATGAATACAAGCTTAATTCTAGACTCTTAATGCCCTTTTACTTCTTTTCTAGGCTTTGACTAACTGCATTACACAGTTGAATCTGTTAGAGTGTGAATCTGAATCTGAGGGTCAAAATAAAGGTGGAAATGATTCAGATGAATTAGCAAATGGAGAAGTGGGAGGTAAGATCAGCCTCAAGGAGGATGGACCCCTTAAAGCAATGAAAGAAAGCCTTTTGTTTTTTAGGTGACCGGAATGAGAAGATGAAAAATCAAATTAAGCAGATGATGGATGTCTCTCGGGTATAATCGTTTTTAGAGTCCCATAATTGCCTTTATGAATACTTGTCTCTTCTGCAATTTTTAGACACAGACTGCAATATCGGTAGTTGAAGAGGATCTAAAGCTTTTACAGCTTAAGCTAAGAGCCTCCGTGTCCACTAAATGTAACCTGGAAGGTAGGTTGCTTCTTGAGAAGAAATTGCTATATCATATGGAACTCAAATGTTTTATCCTTTACAGACCAGGTAAAGAAATTGGAAGATGACCGCAACTCACTACAAGCTGCCAAAGCTGGACTGGAAGATGAATGCAAAACCTTGAGGCAGAAAGTGGAGATTCTGAATGAGCTCTATCAGCAGAAGGAGATGGCTTTGCAAAAGTAAGATTATCATCATTTACTGTTAACTGTATAACACTTTCATTGACAACCAGTTTTATCTTAGGAAACTGAGTCAAGAAGAGTATGAACGGCAAGAAAGAGAGCACAGGCTGTCAGCTGCAGATGAAAAGGCAGTTTCGGCTGCAGAGGAAGTAAAAACTTACAAGTAAGTTCACCTCCTAAAGAGGGTATCAGTGGCTTTAAATGATAAAGCCAAGTGTAATTCTTAGGCGGAGAATTGAAGAAATGGAGGATGAATTACAGAAGACAGAGCGGTCATTTAAAAACCAGGTAATAATTCTAGTGCCCTACTATATAGTGCCATGCATATTTTGTGATGTATTATCTTTTTCAGATCGCTACCCATGAGAAGAAAGCTCATGAAAACTGGGTAAGATTTCTTTTTTTCTTTCCCTTATTTTGCACAACTGAATTTGGATATTTTTCTTCAATAGCTCAAAGCTCGTGCTGCAGAAAGAGCTATAGCTGAAGAGAAAAGGGAAGCTGCCAATTTGAGACACAAGTATGTGGATTTTGATGGCTATATTTTCAGCGTCTTTCTTAAATATTCTTTCTCTATATTCAAGATTATTAGAATTAACACAAAAGATGGCAATGCTGCAAGAAGAACCTGTGATTGTAAAACCAATGCCAGGAAAACCAAATACACAAAACCCTCCACGGAGAGGTAAGGGAGCTACCTTGTAAAGGGCAACAATCTTAAAATGCTAACAAGATGCTGTCATCTTTAGGTCCTCTGAGCCAGAATGGCTCTTTTGGCCCATCCCCTGTGAGTGGTGGAGAATGCTCCCCTCCATTGACAGTGGAGCCACCCGTGAGACCTCTCTCTGCTACTCTCAATCGAAGAGATATGCCTAGAAGTGAATTTGGTGAGCATTCACATGTTTCCTTGCAATACTCTACATATAAGGACTCTGTTATTTCTTTCTCAAGGATCAGTGGACGGGCCTCTACCTCATCCTCGATGGTCAGCTGAGGCATCTGGGAAACCCTCTCCTTCTGGTAAGGGAGCAAGAGTGTTCAAAGAGTCTAAATAAGTCTACATCAGTTCTCTGGTCTTTAACAGATCCAGGATCTGGTACAGCTACCATGATGAACAGCAGCTCAAGAGGCTCTTCCCCTACCAGGGTACTCGATGAAGGCAAGGTAAATGCACCCATTTTGAATAATTAGTTATTATCTGTACTATCTCATTTATTTTTTAAAAAAGCAAACTGTTCTCCAAGAGCCTGAAGTCCCCTCAGTTCCCAGCATTACATCTTTGGCTGAGCGTCCAGTAGCAGTAAGTACTTAGAAGTGTGGACTGAACTGGGCATTTCAAAACTTCAATTGTTTCTACTCTGCAGGTTAATATGGCTCCAAAAGGGCCCCCTCCTTTCCCAGGAGTCCCTCTCATGAGCACCCCCATGGGAGGCCCTGTACCACCACCCATTCGATATGGACCACCACCTCAGCTCTGCGGACCTTTTGGGCCTCGGCCACTTCCTCCACCCTTTGGTAAGATGATCTGAACAGTAGTAATTGACTTGGGAATTTACTGGAAATAATTTTTGTTTTCCAGGCCCTGGTATGCGTCCACCACTAGGCTTAAGAGAATTTGCACCAGGCGTTCCACCAGGAAGACGGGACCTGCCTCTCCACCCTCGGGGATTTTTACCTGGACACGCACCATTTAGACCTTTAGGTTCACTTGGCCCAAGAGAGTACTTTATTCCTGGTACCCGATTACCACCCCCAACCCATGGTCCCCAGGAATACCCACCACCACCTGCTGTAAGAGACTTACTGCCGTCAGGCTCTAGAGATGAGCCTCCACCTGCCTCTCAGAGCACTAGCCAGGACTGTTCACAGGCTTTAAAACAGAGCCCATAAAACTATGACCTCTGAGGTTTCATTGGAAAGAAAGTGTACTGTGCATTATCCATTACAGTAAAGGATTTCATTGGCTTCAAAATCCAAAAGTTTATTTTAAAAGGTTTGTTGTTAGAACTAAGCTGCCTTGGCAGTGTGCATTTTTGAGCCAAACAATTCAAAAATGTCATTTCTTCCCTAAATAAAAATCACCTTTTAAGCTAGAGCGTCCTTACAACTTTGAAATGTGCAATAAAGAATACCTGTGTTTTAGCTAATGTAGCATATGTAATTGCAAAATGATTTAGAATGTCATGAAAAATATGAACATTTCCTGTGGAAATGCTTTAAGAACATGTATTTCCATTATCCTATTTTTAGTGTACACCAGCTGAATACGGAGCAATGGTGTTTATAAGCGTTTTTTTAAACTATCTGGTCACAAAGACTGTTACGCTAAAAATGTTTACTAAAAGATCACTAAACTATCTCCCCTCTTGCTGAAGTTCTTTGTAGTAATAGCTCATAAAAATTTGTTTATTAATATTTCCCAAGTGTCTGTTGACTCATTGGACTGTTATGAGGCTTGTGCCATTTGGGGAACATGTAAACTCAGGCTCCCAGAACTGAAGATGGTGGCTGGTGGCACACTTCCGGCTGCTCCTCCGTCACCTGTGAACTCTACAAGTGACGTCTTTTTATTTCAAAGAAGTTTATTTCCCACTTGTATAGCATTCACATGCTTTCTTTACGATCCTCATTGTCTATTTGAGAATGGTTTTCTGAGAGTGAGTTTACATTAGTAGCAAGAGTTGTTTGACCTGATGTTCCATTGTTTTTACCATTCCTGTAGAAAAAGGGTGCACAACAGAAAAATGAAAATGATGTGTCATGGCCATAAAAGTATAGAAATCTTTAAAAATTTTAAAATGTACAGTCCCTTATCTATCTTTCCCATTCCTTGCCACTGATTTTTGAGGAATATAATAAAAAGATTGGAAGAGTATAATGCCATGAGAAAGAATGATTTAGGACTGTGAGGGTTATAACATGCCCTAGGTCAGCAACCAAGGGTTGAAATCAGTTCTGTTTTAGGGGGAAATGGGGGCGACAGATATTATTCCAAAATTAATATTAATTAATATTTAAACGTTGGTGTTTTTATTTAAAAATCAGTAACTAACCATCTGGAATTGCACCATACTTAAAGTCTTATCCATTACTACACTGTCTTTAAAACAATGTTTCTTTAAATACTCTACAACGTTTCTAAGAACGAACTTCAGACATTTTAATTACAGTAATAATAGCACTCCTTTTAAGGAGTTTCAGATCCACACTAAAACTAAAATCATAAAAGGCTGATACTTTTGTTTGCTGCTAGGCTATATTCTTCCATTCTTTGAAGTCCTATGATGTAATATTTTTGAAACCTAGTGTATGTCTTGTCACTGTTGTGATATTTAATCGATTAAGAATACCTTGTAAAAAGGAGCAAAAGCTTCAATGTGAAACAATTTTCTCTCTTTATACTAAACAACTGAAGATAGATAGTTTAGAAAGATAAGGACCTTTGAAAGAAGACAACTCTGTCAAAGTTCATAAGGAATATAAAAATTCTTCAGGAAAAGAGAATTCAATCTATATGTCCTCCCGTTTAATATCAAGAATAGAAGAAATTAAGAGGAAAACTCCACAGAAGAGCATAGGCCACTTTTAGCCATGTAAAAATAAGATTAAGTCACAAATACAACTTTTGAATTTACCTGTCAATATCTCTTTAGGACACAAAACAATGCTGAAGTTAATATAATTTCTAATTTTAAATGTCATTTAAGTGTAGATTATGCCATCTAGGAAGGTAAGTAGGAAAGGTAAATTAAATCTATTTTTAAAATTCAAAATATTAGAGTATTTTTCCCCTCTAAAGCCTTTTTTGGTGATTATTCTGTATCTGACATAATTGAGAAACTGGTAAGCTGTAAAGATTCCAGTGTAGCTTCTCTGAGAAGTTGTGAGCCAGTCCATAACTGCTTCCTCACATCCATCTGATTGCACCATTTCTGCAGCAAACCCCAAAGCAGGGTGCCAATATGCAGATGGCATAGGGAGTATCATCCCTCAGCCAAATCACTTTTCCATCTCTAAAGTTTCATCTATTTTGGAAGTCATCTCCAACTAATTGTGTCTGGATTTAGTTGCTAAAATTGTCTTATTTATGAAGCAGCAATATTCAGCCTGAAAGCATTTCTGCCATAGTTGTTGTAGTTATATCGCCAATGGCTGATTTTTTTCATTGGAAAGTAAATTTAAGTAATTCGTGGGATGTGGTATATTCTGTGTCAACTTCAAGATAATCACTCATTTTCTCGTTATATTCAGGTCTGAATTAAAGTTAAGTTAATCACACAGTGTTCAATTTAAGCTTCTTTAATGTTGAT